CCCATCATAAAGTCTAGAGTTTGCTAAGCTGAAATGTCCTCTGCACTCAAGGACAAACGGAGTTAAGTGCAATTGTTTACAGTCCAAGAAAGCTCGCTGGCTGGTTTTTTCCTGGATGGCTGAGGTCACTTCTCAGTGACCTACAAGTCACGTCCACGTTTCTATTCTGCTCGGTGCGCTAACCTAAAGAAGAAACCCAACGTTTACTTGACTAACTTGATAATCAAGCCTCCCCCGCCGGGACACTTAATCTTTTAGGTACCTTCAGCCTACTAGACCCTGGTCCGAGGCACGGGTTCAGTCCTTTTTTTTTCCGTATTCTATTTTTCCCTCACAGTTAAAAAGTACTTCACAGTTAAAGGCGGCATTTTAGAACTGCAGCGTGAAGCCAGAGCGTTTGTCTTAGTGACCGGCCAACTTTCGGGCTCACTTTCGAGCTCTGTGGTACACCACCATTCTCAGATTCGACGTCTAACTCAGGAGACGCTGACCTTCGAATCGAAGGGAATTCGGAGAGTCTTGGTATAAGCCGGCTGGTTCACCGCTGTTAATGCCAGCCGAGAGGGAAAAAAAAAATTCAACCAACCAAAACAAAAGTTAAAAGCGCCACTCTTTCTATTCTTTGCTGTCTGGCAATCTCTTAATGGTGGCGTCTAGCAAACTGCAAATCAAGCTCCAGCCGGAGTCCGCAGGGCAGGGAGCGCCGGGTGCGGCCCAGTCCCCGCGCCCAGCGCGTTGGCGCGCACACCCCGTTTCTGCAGACTCAGGTTTTCTGGCCCCGCCTCTTTCGGGCCCAGCTGATCTCCACCGCCCGTTAGGCCCGAAACCCAGGCGCCTGGAGCCCTGCGCCCTCTGCTTCCGGCCCCCGGCACGCCCAGGGCGCGGGAGCGGCCGGGTCAGCCCGCAGACCTGAGTCCGGCCCGCAGCCTCGGGGCCCCGCGGGCGCAGCGGGGCGGGAGGCGGGGCGGCCCGGCCGTGGGCGGAGCGGCGGCCGCGGCCGTGAGCCTGCCCCCAACTCGCCCTCAGCCGGCTGGCCGGCGCGGCCATGGAGGTCTACATCCCGTCCTTTCGCTATGAAGAGAGCGACCTGGAGCGGGGATACACGGTAGGCGCGGGCCGCGGGCGGACAGGGCCCCGACCCAAAGCCTCTTTTCTGTCTTACCTCTCAGGTGGTAATAGTTTGGCATAGAGCCTTCCAGACAAAAATGGAATCATATGAAGTTATTGTTCTGGAAATTGCTTTTTCAAATGGAAGACTTACATATCAGGTATTTTTGACTGTAGAAAACTTTACCTAGTGAATATAATTAATCTTTTAAATTTTTTCCTCAGGTGTTTAAGATAGAAGTGCTAATGAATGGAAGAAAACATTTTGTTGAAAAGAGATACAGCGAATTTCATGCTTTGCACAAAAAGGTAACTTGTTTTCTGTTTTTTTGTCTTTTCTCTTTCTTTTTCTTTTCCTATTCTGTCTTTATAGCTTAAGAAATGTATAAAAACTCCAGAAATCCCTTCTAAACATGTTAGGAACTGGGTCCCCAAAGTCTTGGAACAGCGACGACAAGGCTTGGAAACATACTTACAGGTAAGATATGTTTAGATCCTCATTTTATATAATCAGTTTCGAATTCTGTTTTCTGCTTTCACAGGCTGTCATTTTAGAAAATGAAGAACTTCCCAAACTGTTTCTTGATTTCCTAAATGTGCGACACTTGCCCTCTCTACCAAAGGCAGAAAGTTGTGGGTAAGAATCATGTTTGCATATTGGATGTGTATTTTTTGTTTTTTTCCTTTTTCAAAACTTTTAGATCTTTTGATGAAACAGAGTCTGAAGAGTCAAGGTAAGGACTAATCCTCATCAGCCAGGAATAGGGATGCTGACATGCCTGTTCTTGACCTTTCCAGCAAACTGTCCCACCAGCCTGTGCTGCTGTTCCTCAGGGATCCATATGTCTTGCCTGCAGCCAGCGGTAATCAAACCTGTCATCTGCTAACAGCTCTTTTTTTTTTTCTTTTTTTTTTTCTTTTTTTCAGATTTTCCAAATGTGGTTATTGAAGGAGTCCTCCATGGGATATTTTACCCTCATCTACAGCCCAGGTAGAAATCCTACATGGCTAAAAGAAGCAGAATTGATAGACATTTTACTTTTCGATTTCACTAGGCATGCCTGGCCCATATTGCTCTACAGGTTGTGCATTGCACAAGTCCAAGCAGTGTCATTCACATGGACCACAGTGTTAATAGTATTCCAAGTCATGCTTGGAACCCTGCACTTGGGGAAATATCAAAAACTTTAATCATTCAAACCATGGATTCACAGGCAATAGAGAAGTAAAGGACAGAGAAAGGAAACCAGAGGAAGGAAAAGGAAAAAAAAAATCCCATTACCACTTAAGTCAGGATGTGGGGACATCATTTGTCCTGCCTGGTTCCTGGACTTGGTGTTTTGCCTGGACTGTCTTCGATGCTACCTTATGCAGTGCCTCTCAGGCCTCATCTCTGCCTACTCATTCTGCATATTGGCAGCCCTCGTGTCCTTTCTCCTGGTGTCCTTGTTACTGCCCCCATTACAATCAGCCATGTGAACAACCCCAATATCACCATGACCATCAATACCTGGTAAATCCTACAGTTACAGTTATAAGTTCCCATTGAAAAGAAGTTGAGCTCTCTTAATCAGTTTAGAGAAATATGATCACACTTTTGAAATAACAGATGGTTTTCATCTCATTTGTCAACTTTGATCGATTGACAATGGCTGCTTGAAGTGCTGCATCAAGAAGAATTCTGGCACACCTGTGAGGATGGCTACTATCAAAGCAGAAAATAACAAGTGTTGGTGAGGAGGTGGAGAAATTGCAACCCTTGTAACTGTACATTGCTGGTGGAAGTGTGAAATGGTTGCAGCCTCTGTGGGAAATGGTATAACTTCTTCAAAAAATTAAGCATTGAATTGCTATGTGATTCAGCACTTCCACTTCTGGATATATACCTAAAAGAAGAAAGCAGGGACTCAAACAGCTATTTGTATAATGATATGGTTTGGCTGTGTCCCCACCCAAATCTCATCTTGAATTAATCTTAGTTCCCATAATCACCACAGGTCGTCAGAGGGACCTGCCAGGAGGTAATTGACTCATGGGAGCAGTTACCCCCATGCTGCTGTTCTTATGATAGTGAGTGAGTGCTCGTGAGATCTGATGGTTTTATGAGGGGCTTTTCCCCCTTTTGCTTGGCACCTCTCCTTCCTGCCATCATGTGAAGAAGGATGTGTTTGCTTCCCCTTCTGCCAAGATTGTAAGTTTCCTGAGGCCTCCCCAGACATGTGGAACTGTAAGTCAATTAAACTTCTTTCCTTTATAAATTACCCACTCTCGGGCAGTCCTTTATAGAAGCATGAGAACGGACTAATACATATATTCATGTTCATAGCATATATTCATAGTAGCCAAAAGGTGGAAACAACCCAAGTGTCCGGCAATGGATGAATGGATAAAAAGGAAATTCTGACACATGCTGCAACACAGATGAACCTTGAAGACATTCAGAGACATAAGCCAGTCACAAAAAAGCAAATACTGTATGATTCCATTTCTATGAAGTATCTAGCGTAGTCAAATTTATAGAGACAGAAAGTGGAACTTTGGTTGACAGAGGCTGGGGGAAAAGAGGAAATGGAGAATTAGTGTTTAATAGGTTTCAGCTGGGGAAGATGAAAACATTCTGGAGCTGGCTGGTGGTGATCATTGCTTAACAATGTAATGTACTTAATGCCATAGTATTGTACACTAAAAATGGTTAAAATAAATTTTATGTCATGTATATTTTACCACAATAAAAACAATAAAGGCTTTTGAGTGACTGCAGGCTCAGAGAATAAGGCTGTACTGATCAGGTA